GAGGATAGGAAGATACCAGAAAGGGAAGGGGTGGAAAAGCTCTGTCTCTGCCTTGGGCCTGCCCATAACAGAGACAAACCCAGGCAGTGCAGAGCCCAGACCCCAAAATACCCCTAGTGTTGAAGGTGTGACCTGGCCTGGGGGAGAGGCTGGATATCGGCAGGGGCAGAGACGGGAACCTGAGGGAGAAGGACCTGACCTTGACCTCAGCCTCAGACCATGGGTCCCTGCTGCCTGCCTGCCTCCTACTGGGGGCCTACGAGGCCCACCTGGCCCCAAATGCTTGGCAGGCTCCCTGCCCGCTGGCTGCTTAGGGAGGTGCTCCCACTTCCCCCGCCGTTGCCTGAGCTCTCTAGGGCTCCTTCACTCTGCAGGTAGGCTGGGGTCCCCCTCTGTGCTGGGCACTGTGGTAGCTCAGCCGTGTGAGGCGGGGCCCTGGAAGAGCCCATGAGATGGCCAGAGCTGGGCTTGTCTGGCTGGAAGCTGGGAATAGGCTTCTCCAAGCTGCCAAATTTAAGTATTGAGTACATAAAAGGAGGAGATTGGCATTAGTGAGAACATGGCCCTGAGGCTTGATGGACCCAAAGCCTCCCAGGGTATGTGCGTTTTGAGGGGGTGGGGGGTGCACATGGGTGTCCGGGACCTCGTCTAGGTAATGTCTGCAGCCACATAGGATGATCTGACTGAATCTGTGTGAGGACAACCGTTTGTGTGCCTGTGTGTGCGCGCCCACGTGCATGCGCGTGTGTGGTCCTAGTGTAGGTGATGTCTGCGGCCACACAGGATGCTGACTGCGTGTGTGACTCGTGGGCGTGCAGATGCAAGCACAGGCCTACGACACATCTGTGTACAGGCTGAAGATCACAACGGGTCTGGCCAGGGCCCGCCGAGGGCCTCCGAGCTGGCGAGCACACCGACGGCTGGATGGGGCGACGCTTCCTGCTCCGGTCCCTAACTCATTATTAAGCTCCTCGCTCTTTGCAGACGCTCCCTGCGCCTCCCCCGCTCCGGGCTGCAGCGGCGCAGGCGCCGGGCCGAGCCGAGCGCCGAGCAGGGAGCGGGCGGCCGCGCTCCGGGCCGGGGTCCCGGGGGAGCAGGTGAGCGACCCGCGCCGCGCGGCCCCCACGGCGCTGGGGCTCAGGGTCTGACCTCTCCTTTCAGATCCTCAGAATGGCCCTTGGTGCTGCAGGCGCGGTGGGCTCCGGGCCCAGGCACCGAGGGGGCACTGGATGACTCTCCAGGTGCAGGACCCTGCCATCTATGACTCCAGGTCTTCAGCACCCACCCACCGTGGTACAGGTAGGTGCTTCCTCCCCTGCCAGCCCAGGAGCCCCGTTTCTGCTTCACCCCCGCCCACCCCCAGCGCCCCGGGATGCCGTCTGGAGCCCGGATGCCCCACCAGGGGGCGCCCATGGGCCCCCCGGGCTCCCCGTACATGGGCAGCCCCGCCGTGCGACCCGGCCTGGCCCCCGCGGGCATGGAGCCCGCCCGCAAGCGAGCAGCGCCCCCGCCCGGGCAGAGCCAGGCACAGAGCCAGGGCCAGCCGGTGCCCACCGCCCCCGCGCGGAGCCGCAGGTGAGTGGGAGGCCCGGCGAGGAGGGGGCGTGGTAACCTGGTTTTTTCTTTAAAAAATGTACAGTGCCAAGAGGAGGAAGATGGCTGACAAAATCCTCCCTCAAAGGGTGAGTGCCTTTCACAGCAGCCCCCAGCCCACCTCTGACTCCTGCCCTGCTCCTCCTTCTCCAGATTCGGGAGCTGGTCCCCGAGTCCCAGGCTTACATGGACCTCTTGGCATTTGAGAGGAAACTGGATCAAACCATCATGCGGAAGCGGGTGGACATCCAGGAGGCTCTGAAGAGGCCCATGAAGGTGCCTTAGTTCGGGGGTAGGAAGGGGACTCTCATTCGCCCGGTTCTGCACTCTATTTCTACAGCAAAAGCGGAAGCTGCGACTCTATATCTCCAACACTTTTAACCCTGCGAAGCCTGATGCTGAGGATTCCGACGGCAGCATTGCCTCCTGGGAGCTACGGGTGGAGGGGAAGCTCCTGGATGATGTACGTCCCGGCCCAGGTCTCTCCAGGTGTCCCTGCCCCCATGGTCCCTGTTGCTCTCCCACAGCCCAGCAAACAGAAGCGGAAGTTCTCTTCTTTCTTCAAGAGTTTGGTCATCGAGCTGGACAAAGATCTTTATGGCCCTGACAACCACCTCGTTGAGGTAAGACCAAGAGCCCCTCCGCCCTTGAATTGTTTGGGAGACACAGCTCTTCTCTCCTGGACAGTGGCATCGGACACCCACGACCCAGGAGACGGACGGCTTCCAGGTGAAACGGCCTGGGGACCTGAGTGTGCGCTGCACGCTGCTCCTCATGCTGGACTACCAGGTCTGCACCTGCCATGCTGCCCCGTACACGCCTTGGTCTAACTTTCACAGTCCCCTTTTCCCAGCCTCCCCAGTTCAAACTGGATCCCCGCCTAGCCCGGCTGCTGGGGCTGCACACACAGAGCCGCTCAGCCATTGTCCAGGCCCTGTGGCAGTATGTGAAGACCAACAGGCTGCAGGACTCCCATGACAAGGAATACATCAATGGGGACAAGTATTTCCAGCAGGTAACCTCTCTCCTGAACCCTGGGATCTGGGGTGATCTCTCTCTCCCCAATTGTCCTGCTTCAGATTTTTGATTGTCCCCGGCTGAAGTTTTCTGAGATTCCCCAGCGCCTCACAGCCCTGCTATTGCCCCCTGACCCAATTGTCATCAACCATGTCATCAGGTGAGGTGGCCCCAGCTTGCTTCTCAGACCAGCGTGGACACGAAGGGCTGGACTTCCCTGGCAGCGTGGACCCTTCAGACCAGAAGAAGACGGCGTGCTATGACATTGACGTGGAGGTGGAGGAGCCATTAAAGGGGCAGATGAGCAGCTTCCTCCTATCCACGGCCAACCAGCAGGAGATCAGTGCTCTGGACAGTAAGGTGGGGCCCAAGCCCAGAGCTGGAGTGGGACACAGGTGGAAAGCATCTATCTTTCTACCTGCAGATCCATGAGACGATTGAGTCCATAAACCAGCTCAAGATCCAGAGGGACTTCATGCTAAGCTTCTCCAGAGACCCCAAAGGCTATGTCCAAGACCTGCTCCGCTCCCAGAGCCGGGACCTCAAGGTGAAGAGGGAGACTCAGGGAGTACTGGAGTGGGGCTCAGGGCTCACCCCACGCTCCCTCCCAGGTGATGACAGATGTAGCCGGCAACCCTGAAGAGGAGCGCCGGGCTGAGTTCTACCACCAGCCCTGGTCCCAGGAGGCCGTCAGTCGCTACTTCTACTGCAAGGTATGCAGGGACCCTTGCCCTGAGGCTTCCCCGACACCTGCTCCTGTTCTCACTTCCTCTAAAGATCCAGCAGCGCAGGCAGGAGCTGGAGCAGTCGCTGGTTGTGCGCAACACCTAGGAGCCCAAAAATAAGCAGCACGACGGAACTTTCAGCCGTGTCCCGGGCCCCAGCATTTTGCCCCGGGCTCCAGCATCACTCCTCTGCCACCTTGGGGTGTGGGGCTGGATTAAAAGTCATTCATCTGACAGCAGCCGTGTGGTCATTGGAAACTGGGGAGGGGAGGGGGAGAGAAGGGGAAGGGAAGAAGGTGGGGAGGCAGTGGGTCCCTCGGGACGACTCCCCATTCCCTTCCCTTGGATTCTTCTCCTTACTCAATTTTCCCTAGACCTAAAAACAGTTTGGCAGAAGACATGTTTAATAACATTTTCATATTTAAAAAATACAGCAACAATTCTCTATCTGTCCACCATCT